TGATCATCTAAACGTATTTTCTTTTACACTTGTGTATGGTTTATTTGTACAGTTGTGGGAAGAGAGCTTGTCTTTATAAATTCCCACAGGACTAGGCACACAGCAGGTATTTAATAAGTACGTTTTTAAAAATGTGTCTTCCATGTGTAGCCCTGTCCTGCAGGGACGCATCGGGTAGGTGGCAAAGGGGTGCCCAATCCTAGCGAACTTTCAACTGAGGTTGGGGGAGAAGGGCAGGGACCCTCCCACCATGAGAATCGTAAGGTAGGACTGGAGAAAAAGATCAGAGCACATCTCTCATGTACTCTAGAACTCTCCAGAAACCTCTCACTTTCTTTGTCCCCATCTTCTGCAGGGGACTTACAGCGTTCTCAGGGACTGCAGGAAATAAGACAAATAGGGAAAAGGAAATCACAGAGCACGATTGAAATATGGCAGATGAGATGCTAGACTGGAATCTTCTCTTTCGCTCAAAATAAATGCATACATAAATGACAGTGATTGTAAGCCTGACAGCACTTCACCCACTCTCTAAAGTCTCCTGACAGTGGGACCTCAAGCAGGGGACTGGAAGGTTAATTTGTTCGGTACCAACTCTGACTCAAAAAGATTATTCTCCTGTGAGGTGAAGGAGAAGAAAAAAAGGTCAGTGACATTTTCCAGCCACTACACCCAGAGGGTAACCCAGATGTTGGTGGGATGGGTGGGACTCATCAAACCCACGCTTTCCCCCAAGGTTGCTAAGACAGAGCGTCCTGTTAGTCTTCGGGTTGAATCAACCCCACAACGACCCGTTCTAAGGAGACTGTGACAGCAGGAAAGGTCATGACACACCCAGGTCTGGACACGCTGTCCCTGAGGCCAGTGCCCGGAGCGCCCCCCGCGGAGCCGCTCTCCACCAATAAGAGCCTGAGGTCCCGAGATGATGAGATGCGGGGCCGCTGCTCAGCCAATCAGGCTCCAGGCGCGGCCAGGGGGAGGAGATGGGAGGAGAGGCCGGGGGCGATGGAGACGCGGATACATCAACAGAAGTTTCTCACCTAGGAATGCGAGGGGCGCTCCCGCATCTCCTGCACATCTCCACCCCTGCGCAGGAGGAGATCCCCAGGCTGCTCTCTCCATCTCTCCTACAGCTCCCTGCAAACGAGGGGGAAGCTGCTGAGAGTCCCTATCACTGCTGGCCTTTTAATGTTGTATGCAAGGAGGAAGAGGGCGAGGGATAACTTGGTGCTGGACAACTGACCTGCGGCCCGAAGGGCCTCTGGGGAGGGGGTGCAAAAGAGGAGCGGCTGGGCTGGGGGACTCCATGCGGGGGCGATGGACAGGGCGGCGCTCCTGGGACTGGCCCGCTTGTGCGCGCTGTGGGCAGCCCTGCTCGTGCTGTTCCCCTACGGAGCCCAAGGAAACTGGATGTGAGTATGGAGGTGGCAGGGAAGCATCGGGTGGCTTAACGCTACGGGCGGCCGTGTCTTACAGGTGGTTGGGCATTGCCTCCTTCGGGGTTCCAGAGAAGCTGGGCTGCGCCAATTTGCCGCTGAACAGCCGCCAGAAGGAGCTGTGCAAGAGGAAACCGTACCTGCTGCCGAGCATCCGAGAGGGCGCCCGGCTGGGCATTCAGGAGTGCGGGAGCCAGTTCAGACACGAGAGATGGAACTGCATGATCACCGCCGCCGCCACTACCGCCCCGATGGGCGCCAGCCCCCTCTTTGGCTACGAGCTGAGCAGCGGTGAGTCCTGGGTCCTTAGGGGTTGGTGGGGGTTCTCTAATTTAGCAATTTATATTTTTTCTAGGCACCAAAGAGACAGCATTTATTTATGCTGTGATGGCTGCAGGCCTGGTGCATTCTGTGACCAGGTCATGCAGTGCAGGCAACATGACAGAGTGTTCCTGTGACACCACCTTGCAGAACGGCGGCTCAGCAAGTGAAGGCTGGCACTGGGGGGGCTGCTCCGATGATGTCCAGTATGGCATGTGGTTCAGCAGAAAGTTCCTAGATTTCCCCATCGGAAACACCACGGGCAAAGAAAACAAAGTACTATTAGCAATGAACCTACATAACAATGAAGCTGGAAGGCAGGTATGTATTAGAAAATGGAATAATCAAAACCCTGATAGTTGAACACAATTACTGTTGGTTTCAGGCTGTCGCCAAGTTGATGTCAGTAGACTGCCGCTGCCACGGAGTTTCCGGCTCCTGTGCTGTGAAAACATGCTGGAAAACCATGTCTTCTTTTGAAAAGATTGGCCATTTGTTGAAGGATAAATATGAAAACAGTATCCAGATATCAGACAAAACAAAGAGGAAAATGCGCAGGAGAGAAAAAGATCAGAGGAAAATACCAATCCATAAGGATGATCTGCTCTATGTTAATAAGTCTCCCAACTACTGTGTAGAAGATAAGAAACTGGGAATCCCAGGGACACAAGGCAGAGAATGCAACCGTACATCAGAGGGTGCAGATGGCTGCAACCTCCTCTGCTGTGGCCGAGGTTACAACACCCATGTGGTCAGGCACGTGGAGAGGTGTGAGTGTAAGTTCATCTGGTGCTGCTATGTCCGTTGCAGGAGGTGTGAAAGCATGACTGATGTCCACACTTGCAAGTAACCACTCCATCCAGCCTTGGGCAAGATGCCTCAGCAATATACAATGGCATTGCAACCAGAGAGGTGCCCATCCCTGTGCAGCGCTAGTAAAGTTGACTCTTGCAGTGGAATCCCTAGAACCTTGGACCTGAGAGTTTCCCTTACCTGATCGACATATTTTCCTTTATCTGATCAACCCATCAATCATGTGGATTTCTTGGGATTCTAATGTTGAAAAGGTTTATATTCACCTTTTGATGATTTGGGGAATATATATTGACATACAAGGAAGATAATCTGTTTCCTAAGCAAGAAATAACAGGAAAGATCCCTTATGCCAGGAGGCCTGCCATACTCAGGATAAGATCCTTGAATATGGAACTTAGTTACAGGACTCAATAATGGTGGGTGAACATTAGTCATTTTTAAAAGACACCTCTTATAGCAATAAGGAGACATTAACATGAATCTCATTTATTCTCTCAGTATTTTAACTGAAGAAATTATACTGTTTGTGTGTGGATAGAAGATGTTGAAAAGTTAACATAAGCATTGGGTGCTGACTTACCCTTTCATGTACTTCCAAAGAAAGGTAATCAAAAAGAATCTTCTTAAGTGATATAATATCCCTAAAAAAATGATCATTACAGATGTTTAGTGACAAAGAATCAATATGTAAAAAGTATAATGAATGATTTAGATTTTAAGTGCCTTTTCACTGGGAGAATCTGGAAAAACCTCCATAAGGTATATAGCAATCTTTGATCTTTAGATTCATACTTTTATCACAGATCAGTTTCAACTGTTAAAAACCCACCTCTGAGATACTGGGGGGAGGATCCTGAAACATGCGGGAAAAGGAGAGGTAAACAGTGGAGGTAAAAATATAATTTCATACATTGTAAAGAAAAGCACCCTTTAAATGTGTAAAGACAGTGTTTTGTAAAGAATTTTGTTTAAAAAGTTTCTATTTTGTAAATACAGTACTTAAGTTATATGATTTATATTAAAACATTTATTGACAAAGCCTAAGAGCTAAGGCAGTAAAATTATCTCATAAATAATATTAGCTTATTTTTTTTCATACTATTAATGCTATTTTTTTGGACATCGAAGAGAATTTAACTTAGCAGTTAGTTATATGGATGTGTATTTCTTGCTAAAATGACAGTTTTATATGTTATAGATTAAAATATGTTGCAAAATATCAAAAATTTGTGTTATTTCAGCAGTAAGATTAATTGAATTCTCTTTTCACATTAGTTATGCTTAACTCATAAGGTTATTATAATAAATTATATTAGTAAAAGTCTTAACTGGAAAAAAGAATCTAAATCAGAATAGTGATCAATTTGTGGATTTGATATCCTGGATATTTATTATATTTTATGTAATGCTGCATTTCTATTTGAATGTTAAGTGGTCTTTCTTGTTTTTAATATTCATGCATGTATATTCATCATATTTTACAAGGTTCCTGGTAAAAATTACAGGGCTCTATTTAAGGATGTATTTTAATGTAAATGCTTATGTTTTTTATGAATTGTTAAATATTTCAGTATTATATAGAAAAAAATAGATTTTTAAAATTCAGAATGGACAAAGAGAATATTCATTTTCTTATTAATAAGATAAAGAAATGTTTCCCTGCCCCACAGTCTTCATTCTATTTCTCTTTAATTTTATTCACTGAGGCAGAGAAACAATTTTTGAAAAAGAGCAAACCCATGGAAAATGTCTCAGATCTAATATTAAAATCAAGACTAAGCATTTAACTGTGATTGTAAAGTTTGACAAAGTTATTATTTACTAA